TCACTCCAGTCTCAGAGCCCATTTGGGGCAGGAGGGAGCTTGTGGTTTGGTTGGAGGGCTATGTGTTTGGGGAATGGGGGGACCACGTACGAGGAGACACGAGGACTGGGAAGGGTCAGGCCAGAGGGCCTTTATGACCTTCTGGGGCACGCTGGAAGCCAGACGGCAGCTGCGTTAGGAGTGGCATGGCAAGATGTTCATTTTCAAACATGGTTCTAACTGCAGCATCCTGGAGCACGGATGACTTCTCTCAGCCCTGGGCTGGACATCCAGGGACGCTCTGGACAGCCCCCTGCCCCATCGTCTTGTGAGCTAGGTGTCCCACAAAGCCAGGTCCCAGCTGACCTAGCCTCAGCCCCACCTGTGGGTTCGCTCCTGGCAGCAGGATGACCTGGGCACATGCTGTCACCTTGTGCGTCCCCTTTCAGAGCCTCAGAGTAAGGTGAGGCTTGATGAGGGCTTGTCACCGTAGAACACACAGAAGCCCAGACTTCAGCAGAGGTTCCTGGAGACGCGATTGAAAGCCAACTCCACGCCCTGCTATCTGGGCAGCCTCAGGTGTGGGCTGCGGTTGGTGGGCAGGATGCAGGTGGGCTGCGCCCTGCAGGTCCAGAGGGGCCCCAGAACAGTGGAGTTAGGGGCAGCGGCAGCTGTGAACCCAGCCCTCATTTGCATATAAGGAAATGAGGTCACCTAGCAGGTAAGCGGCAGAGAAGGGACAGAGGCTGTGGGTCCCCTGAGTCCTGTCCAGTGTCCTTTCAACAGCATCCAGACAGACACTCCTGTAATCCATTCAACTGAAAGAGCAGGAGGAGACAAAGACAAATTAACCTGTCCCCACCTTCCTGGTCGTGGCTCCACTGATAAAAGTGTTGGATGAGCCCCGGGAAGCCAGCGTGCCCCTGCGTCTGGCAGGTCGTGGTGAGGTTGAGGGGGGCTGAGCAGGAGGGGCTGACGGCACCGTGCTAAGGGTGCTTCCAGTCAATGGTCCCGGGGGGATGCCCAGGCTGTCCGGCGTGCAAAAGCCCCAGGGCTGGGGCCAGCGTGCTGGATTTCCTTCCCACTCCCGTTTCCCTCCTGGCAGTTCATTTTTGGGGAGCAGGAGAGCTGTGACTGGGGAAGGACAGCCTGCGTCTCCCCCAGCAGCCACCCACTGCCCCTGGCACAGTGGTGGGACCTGACTCCCTACCTCCTGGGGCCCTCCAGGGTCCCCCAGCCCCAGGCTTTCCTGTTGCCCACAGCAGCACAGGCCTTTGGTTTACCCGCCACCGCTCGAGGGCCTGGCTTCCTGCCACCATGCCTTGCTTGTCACCAGCCTCCTAAAATAGCCATCGAAGTGGTGCGTCTGCTCCTGTGTACTTCTGGGACATCTGGCAAATAAGGCAGGTTTTGCCCCTGCCCAGCCAGACCCTGAGCTGTGACACGCAGGCCTCTGAGGCCAGGGTACCAAAGAAAGGGCCCGTCTCTCTGGGGCTGGCCACAGGGGCCAGTTGTCCCTCCTGCGCCATACATCTGTGCCTGCTGGCTGGAGGGACAAGCTGTGGCGCCCGAGCCCAGCCGTTCCCCTTCCCTGGCATTTTCCCAAAGGAAGGGCCCATTCGTGCGGAACCCCAGCAGCCAGAAAACCTGAGTAGCTGACGTCCTGGGCGGTGGGTGCTGCAGGAGTCGGAGCTGCCCTGATGGATTGGCGGGGGCAGCAGCACAGGTGGGGTGGATATGCCAGCACCCCCCTAGACTGATGTGAGCTTAGGGGTCCCACCTCAGAAATGAGGGGTGGCCAATGCCCAGACTCTCTGGACTCAGAGGTGGCCCCACTGACTATCCTAGTCAGTGTGGCTCCAAGTCCCCTCCTTGCTCTGGCAAACGGATGCAGGTAAGTGTGTGTACAAGTTTGCCCGTGTGTGTGTGTGTGTGCGCATGTGGCTGCGGTGAAGAGGGGCGAGGAAAGTCCTTTCTTTGAACTCCTTGGTGGGGACATGGTGGCCTGTGGCTGGCCTTGTTTTTGGGTGCAAGGGCATCTTCCAGGACCCTGACCCCTACTGGATGCCTGTGCCCTGAGGCCCTGGCCAGGGCAGATTTGGAGGATCTGTTGAGGTTGGGGCAGAACTTGTGCTGCGTGTGTGAATGGCTCACACATTTGTCCGATCATCTAATGATCACTGCGGTCTCCGCGCAGGGTCCAACCCTGGACCACCTGCCCTCAGGGGCCAGATTCTAGCCAGCTGGTAAAGCAAGTCCTTCTCAGATGGCATGCTGTCTGGGAAGGAGGGCTGGGGCCTCACCAAGAAGGGCCCTTGCAGGCTGTATAGGAGTTTGCTCAGCTGCTGAGAGGAAGGCCGTGGCGGTCCGGCACAGGCCTGGAGGCCTTACAGACGAGCTCAGTAGGAAGCCCCAACTTCCTCCTGTCTCTCCCCTGAGGGGAGGGGGCTGGCTGAGCCCCCAGGAGGCAATGGTGACAGTTGGAACAGCCAGCTTCAGGTGCTTCCGTCCCCAGGAGACAAGACCTGCCGATTCCTTCCAGGGGAATCACAGGCCAAGTTTCCAGGTGGGGACTCATGGCAGGGAAGCTGACGGTACAGCCAGAGTCCCAGGCCTTGGTAGTGGCCCAGGAAGGTGGGAAGGTGGCAAAGCAGCCTGAGGGGCACCTCCGGGGCTTTGCAAGGCTCTGGGATCCCAGCCCAAAGCCCCCTCCAAGCCCAGCATGCCCCACACTCTAGAAAGTGGGGAGGGGCCAACAGGAGGGGGGTCGGTTTCTGAGGGCCTGCTGAATGCCAGGCCCACCCTTGCCCACGCTGGGGAGGCAGCATTGCCATCCCCATGACACAGCACAGGTGCCCAGGTCTCGGAGAGCCCCTCCCAGGGACATGCACACCAGGCTTGCCCTTTGGAGCCTCTCCTGACCTTGGCCAGCGTGGGAGCTGCTGTTCCTGGGAGGATCCGCCACCTGCCCCAGGCGCTCACCAGCCTGGCTTCCACAGCTGCTACCCACAGGGGCTGCCGGGGCCTGCATGGCGTGGCAAGGGTCAGGGATGGTGAGCGCCCCACCCATTCCTTCATCCATCACGCACCCTGTGCAGCCGAGGCTGTTGCCCGCAGGATTCAGTGCCCGGCCATCCTGGCTGCCCTGGCCACCCTCCTGGGAGCTGTCCTCAGCTTCACCTGCATCCCCGCCAGCACCAAAGGGGCCAAAACTGACGCCCAGGCTCCACTGCCAGGTAAGCCCCGCCAGGTACACCCTGCCCAGATGCTTTGCAGGCCTGAATGGCCTCTCCGTGCCAGGCGGCCCCCGGGCCAGTGTGTTCGACCTGAAGGCCATCGCCTCCCTGCTGCGGCTGCCAGACGTCCCGAGGATCTTCCTGGTGAAGGTGGCCTCCAACTGCCCCACAGGTGAGTCCCAACTACTGCCCCAACAGCGGCCAGTACTCAACCCTGTTCCCCTGCCCCGGCTCAGGGCTCTTCATGGTCATGTTCTCCATCATCTCCATGGACTTCTTCCAGCTGGAGGCCGCCCAAGCTGGCTACCTCATGTCCTTCTTCGGGCTCCTCCAGATGGTGAGTGGGCACACAGGGCCTGCTGGGGGGCATACCCACTTCTACCCTCTCTGTCTGGCTCTAGGTGACCCAGGGCCTGGTCATCGGGCAGCTGAGCAGCCACTTCTCGGAGGAGGTGCTGCTCCGGGCCAGCGTGCTGGTCTTCATCGTGGTGGGCCTGGCCATGGTGAGGGCTCCCCGCTTTGGGCCCACTCACCTCCACTCAGCTCGGCCCCCGCCTGCCGTCCCAGGCCTGGATGTCCAGCGTCTTCCACTTCTGCCTCCTGGTGCCCGGCCTGGTGTTCAGCCTCTGCACCCTCAACGTGGTCACCGACAGCATGCTGATCAAGGCTGTCTCCACCTCGGACACAGGTGAGTGTGGCCAGCGAGTGGAGCAGCCTCCTCCAGGGCCTGACTACCCCCATGCACCCCCCAGGGACCATGCTGGGCCTCTGCGCCTCTGTACAACCACTGCTCCGAACTCTGGGACCCACGGTCGGCGGCCTCCTGTACCGCAGCTTTGGCGTCCCCGTCTTCGGCCACGTGCAGGTTGCTATCAATACCCTTGTCCTCCTGGTCCTCTGGAGGAAACCTATGCCCCAGAGGAAGGACAAAGTCCGGTGACCGCTGCCCAGACACAGACTGGCAATAAACTCCTACTAAATCCCTCCGACCTCTTCCGGCCTGGTTTCTGCAGGCTCACGC